CAGGGCCAGGATGCGCTGGGTGGCGCAGGAGGCCCCATGGCTGCGGTAGTGCAGCACGTAGACGGAGCGGTTGACGTGGTAGGGCACGAAGCAGACCAGGAAGATGGCCAGCACTATGGCGATCATGCGCACTGCCTTGGTCTTGAGGCGCTTCTCCACACGCAGGCCCTGCCGCAGGCTGCGGATGATCAGCAGGTAGCAGGTGACCGTGGTGATGAACGGGAAGGTGAAGGCCACTGCCAGGGACACCAGGGCATGGTGGGAGGCCTTCTCCCGGTACAGCTGCAGGCAGACCACCGTGTGGTTGGTCTGCACGGTCTGTGGGCTCACCAGCAGCGGGGCCATGGCCACAGCCACCACCACCCACAGGAAGGCACAGGCCAGGTGTGCGTAGAGGGGCCTGCGGAGCTTGAGGGACTTGACCGGGTGCACAATGGCCAGGAAACGGTCGGCGCTGATGCAGGTGAGGAAGTAGATGCTGGCGTACATGTTGAGGTAGAAGAGGAAGCCGGTGAGACGGCATGCGATTTCCCCAAATGGCCAGTGGTTCCCAGAGAAGTGGTAGACCAGGCGGGTGGGCAGGACCAGCACGCACGACAAGTCGGCCACGGCCAGATGCATCAGGAACACGTTGGCCGGGGTCCCGGACTTGTGGTCTCGGATGAAAAGCCACAGAGCCAGGGTATTGCCAACTAAAGCCAGGATAAAATCCAGAAGGTAGAAGGAGGCGAACAGCATGTTCTCCAGTGGCGTCTCCTGGCCACATTGCTCTGCCGTGGCCAGGGAGAAGTTGGTGATCAGACCTGGGGGAGCCACTTCAAGGCCATTCATGCTTTGGCTGGAGTCAGAGCCTGGAGGGAACAAGCAAACAGTTCACAATGAGCTTGCGATCTAGGCAGCTTCACGCTCTCTGAAGTCCAGAAGTCAGGCCTCCAATGCCTTCAGAACCTCCCACTTTCAAGCTCAGCACCGCCCACGGGGCTGCTGAGGGGACCTCCTTGTCCATTTGGTGTGCGTGAGCGTCAGAGGCATTCTGAACTTCAGCACAAGGCAAACGCAGAACCAGGGCTTGGAATTTCGCCGCTATGCAGCTGCACCCCTGCCACCCAGGAGATCTGAGGCTCCTCAGAGCTGGGAGGACCGGGTCAGTGCCATGGCGGGGAATGGGACGTGAGCCTTGCCTGGGTGAGGCTCTGGGTTTTCTGTTCTGCCTCTGAGGTGTGCTGTCTGAGTGACAGGGGTGGTGAGGGGCGGGGGCAGTGTGTCTCCGGGATTCCAGCTCCTCCTCAGCCCAAGCCTTGGCAGGTGAGTTCTGTTCATCCTGAGTGCCTGGACCCTCCCTGACCCACCTGCCCACAGGTGCAGTGGCCGGGGTGTCACCGCTTTCTGCTTCCCCTGACCATGGCTTGCCCCTGGCACTTAGGAGGGTGCCCCCAGGATGGCAGCAAGGGCTGTACCCTGGGACGTCAGAGGTCTACTCTTTTTACCCACCTGAGAGTTTCAGCATCTCTCTTGGGGGCTTTCTGGATCCAGCCCACCAACTCCGTTTGGACATCCTGACAGGTGGGGAGACCTGTGTTTAGGAGAAGCCTGTGCCTGGGTATCAGGCCAGCTGGGAGTATTTTCTCTCCCAGAGTAGATCCACCACCAGGGGGCAGCATCTCTTCCAGGAGGGGAAGACCCATTTTACCCAGCGTCAGAGACACTGGCCAGCGCTGTTGAGGACGGATCTGCAGCCCCAGAGAGGCCTGGAGGCCTCGTGGCTTGCCCACGTTTGAAGGCCAAGTGCAGAGCCCTGTGACAGTCCTGGGTAACAAGTCATGTCCGTCTGGTGAACCCTGGAGCAGAGAAACCCACTCTTGTTTTGATTTTAGTCAACTCAGAAGATTGAAGAAGGAGAGTGAGGGTCCCAAACACTCTGCCTCCCCAACCCAGGCCTGCGAGTGGCAGTGTGGGCAGGCGGTGGGGCCAGAGCAGCCCGCAGCCCGGAACCAGGGCAGGACAGCGCACCTGGCCTGCCTTTGAATTGGGGTCACCAGCGGGCTTCGGCCAGGTGGGTGCTGATGATGGCACAGCTTCTGGGGCGCCCAGCCCCTCTCCTCTTACTGATTCCACAGGGCTGTCTCAGGATGCTGGTGGCACGGGGCAGAGAGGGCATGGTGACTGTTCATGGACACAGCAGCCCCTCGAGGAGGAGGCTGGAGCCATCCTCATATGGAGGAGAAGCAGGCATGGTGGTGGCCCTAGCCCTAGGGAAGGGTGGGCCGCACCCTTCCTTCAGGAGAGCGAGTGGCCAGCTGCTGTGGCCCTCACATGGAGGGTGAGGGCTGGCCCGAGCACCTGGCCATCAATGTCCTCAAGCAAAGGGGAGGGCAACTACCTAATAATATTACCTTTTAGCTATTTCTCTAGGCAGGTTCCCCTACCTGAAAAGATTGCCCCCGGCTTCAGAGTGTTTCAAGATGCCTGAAGTTCTAACACCAGAGATGGTTTCCTGCTGCTTCCAGGAACAGGGTCTGTTCTTAGTCCAATGTGGAGTTCCTCATGGGGACCCCATTCCCCAGGAATCCAGGTTCCACAGTACTCTGACTTGGTCTGGCTGGTCTCGGCTGGCACTTTCCCTAGGACTGCTAAAACCACGGTGAGGGCGGAGAGCTGAGGGCCGAAGAAGGCGGGGTGAGTGATGCTTGGGAGAGGGAGACAGGCTTGGCTCTGCCCCTAATGCCCCCGCCTCCCGCAGGCATCTCTGCCGGCCTTGCCACAACCGTGAGAAGGCCAAGGGCCTGGGCAAGTACATCTGCCAGCGGTGCCACCTGGTCATCGACGAGCAGCCCCTCATGTTCAGGAGCGACGCCTACCACCCTGACCACTTCAACTGCACCCACTGTGGGTAGGTGCGCAGCCCGGCCCTGCAGTTGTGGGGTGGCACCTGGGGGCTGCACGCTGTCTTCCAGGAAGGAGCTGACAGCCGAGGCCCGCGAGCTGAAGGGTGAGCTCTACTGCCTGCCCTGCCATGACAAGATGGGCGTCCCCATCTGCGGGGCCTGCCGCCGGCCCATCGAGGGCCGAGTGGTCAACGCGCTGGGCAAGCAGTGGCACGTGGAGGTGAGCCAGGCTGGTGGACACGTGGCCTCAGGGATGCCACCCGGCCCGCCCTTTGTCCTTGCAGCACTTTGTCTGTGCCAAGTGTGAGAAGCCATTCCTGGGGCACCGGCACTATGAGAAGAAGGGCCTGGCCTACTGCGAGACTCACTACAACCAGGTGAGCCCGGTGCAGAACCTTCAGGGATGCGGGCAGCTACTCTGACAGCCTGCTCGGCCCACAGCTCTTCGGGGACGTCTGCTACAACTGCAGCCATGTGATTGAAGGCGATGGTGAGGCCCTGTGTTCCCTCCCCCACCCCACCCAGGCCTGCTGAGTCCCACGCTTCCCTCACAGTGGTGTCGGCCCTCAACAAGGCCTGGTGTGTGAGCTGCTTCTCCTGCTCCACCTGCAACAGCAAGCTCACCCTGAAGTGAGTCCCTGTGATCGTGGGATGGGGCTCAGGGGCTCTGCTGACAGCTCAGCTTCCTCCTCAGGAACAAGTTTGTGGAGTTCGACATGAAGCCCGTGTGTAAGAGGTGCTACGAGAAGTTCCCGCTGGAGCTGAAGAAGCGGCTGAAGAAGCTGTCGGAGCTGACCTCCCGCAAGGCCCAGCCCAAGGCCACAGACCTCAACTCTGCCTGAAGGCCCTCTTGCGCAGCTGCCTCTCGGCCCCTCCGCCTTCTCCCCTCCTGCTGTCCATGCTTGGCCCCCTCGTCCCCATCCACCTGTGCCCTCCGCATCTTACCCTCCCTTTCTCTTTCCTCATTGCCTTCTCCCTTCCTGTTCCCTCATCTCTGCCTTCCCCATGTCTCTCCTCTCCTTGGCCGTGGCTTCTGTCTGTGAGGAGGCAGGAGCTGGGGAGTGGGAGCCTATGACCCCACGTCTGACAGCCATGTCCACCTGTGCCCACAGCTTCCGCCCACAGACCTCCAGGGACAGGAGCAAATTGCACCACAGCTCCCCGCCTGGCCTGGCCCTCCCCAGGCGGCTCAGTGGCTCATGCTGTCCTGTGAGAGCCCCTGCCCCAGAGCGGCCCCACTAAGCGCATGTGGCTCCTGGGCTACCCACAGCCAGGGCAGCCTGCTGGAGCCACAGGGCCAGGGCCATGCAGATGGAGGCCTCTGGGAGCCACCTCCAATCCCTCACCACTCACTCAACCAGTGGCACAGTGTCCTTGTGCCCACACTGAGCCAGCAAGTCCTGCTGTCCACACCCACAAGCTACCTGGAGGGACAGGACCCACCTCCATCCTTCGGAAGGCCTTCCTGGAATCCCACCTTGGCCTCCGCCCTCGGTTCCGCCCCGCCCCTCTCCCCCCGACCTTGGGGCTTGTGTCGAGCCCTTGGGTGGGGCCAGGAGGAGGTGATGGCGTCAGAGGAGGTGTGGTCAGAGGTGACTTGTTCCCACCTCCAGGGAGGACGCTTCGTCTTCGGCCAGCGCAGACCTGGTGTTTGTTTGTTGGGCTCACGCTTGCACAATGAAGGCTTGTTCACACAACCACAGCAGCCTGCGTGGTTTGTGGCGGGGGT